TTTATATTAAATAGAATCTACAAAGAAAAAAGTCTTTAAGTTATTTAAATAAAAATCTTTCTCTGTCTTTAATACATGAGCAAGTAGATATTACCTCATAAGCATTAGGTTGATGGACAGTTTTTTCATTTTTCCTCCTTAGGGACATGTGGTGGCATCATACTTCTTTGCTGCCTTGAATTAGGCATAACCGTTTTTGTTTTGTTACCTCTCACTTGCAGCTTTTGAGGGTCACTATTTTATTCACTTTATTTCTTTTCTGGTTGTATTGATCGCAGAAGCCGGTGACAAGATGGAATTTCAGTTAAGTTGGTTCTTGTCTGGAAATGTAGATGTTAGTGAGAAATAAGCATTTGTTTCAATCTGCTGAGATTTTGGGGTTGATTTTTACTGTTGCATATCTCTGCCTATCCTGACAGAGTCAATCTTTATAAGAAAAACAGGTGTTTTTATTCCAGGCCCACCTTTACTTTTGTTTATGAGGCACTAAAATATATAATTACATGCTTCAGAGATCTGTTAGGAAAACAAGGTTAAGTTCTTTTGTGTTTTTTTCCTTCTCCATTACATTAAATTGATTTGTAAAATCTTCCTTTCCAGTATTTATATTTTGTTATTTTAAACTTGTAAAACCAGTAAAAAATTTTTCATTACAAGGGAAATCTTTTTGTATTCCGTCTTAAGATAATCTTGTTTATATTTTTGCCTTACAAAATAACTGCCTTTTCTCCCACTTGTCTACTGAGGAGGAAAGTTTTTTAACCAGAGAGAGTAGAACAATCGTTGTAAACAAGGAATTGAATTCCAAGATTGTTGAAAAGATAGAGAAAGGGCACCTGGACATTTTAAATGAGTTCAGGTTCCCAAGTTGAGACAAATTGTGTTTCATTGAAAAGGTATGGCCAGATTTCCACACCACTGAGAAGGGGAAAGCAGACACTGTAACAATACTTCTTTCTTTCTTTATTTCTTTTCTTTTCTTTCTCCCCCTATGCCCACCTTTTTTTTTTTTTTTTTTTTTTTGGCCTAGGGCAGTGCTGGGAGAGAAGTACCCCCACCAGCAGATTATATTTCCCAGCCTGTCTGTCTCAGAGATTCCAGTCTATGTTTCCCATCCATTGAGGGCTCAGTTACCCTCGGGCTGTTTCCCACCAGTTTCCACTCTTCCTTAGATATCCCATGCAGAAACTCCTGGCAGCTCACAGATTCCCCATTGAGCCCAACCCCTTCATGTAGGAAAAGGGGGAAAAATGAAGAAAACTGGTCTTGAAAGCCCGCAGACTTTCATACCACAAGGAATGTGTTGACCACATGCATCTTAAACCAGACGAGCGACGTTTGTCCAGTCCTTCAACTTACTGATATTCAGCCATATCTGTTTCATGCTGTAAATTAAAACCTCAGAACCAGGAGGTTTTTCCCAATCCTTCTCACAAACAGGGATTAAGTTGTAAATACACAGTTGCTTACATATTAAATTGTATTTTGTTTATGGCATAATTTATCTGCAGGAGACATTGATTTTCACAGCAAATTCCTTTATCTTTAAAATTTTCAGCCTATATATGGGTATGCAGCCACTGAAATATTATTATAGGTGAGGCTACCTCTGAATTGCTAAGGTCACAAAACAAAATCTCCCATCTTTTTGTTTTAATTTCCCATAAAATAAAAGATATTTTACATTTATATCCCCTATTACTGGAACACCTACAGATTATCCAGATGTTTGTATTATTATATGTCCTCCATACCTGATGGCAGGCATAGTTATCTTTTAAACCTGAATGCAGGGGTAATTAACAACACTCTCAAAACTTTTTCTGTAGATAGCTTGCATTGAGAAGACGGATTCCTTGTGGGCTTAAATCCTACTGTCTGCAGTTGACCGAATATAAGAGAACAACATCTGGCCTAATTTATCTTTAGGCAAAATTTAATAATGCTGAATGGCAACCTCTGGGAAAAATCTAAGTAAGACTTGTTGTGAGTCCTAATTTAGGGTTGGCTAAAGGTAACTCTTACTTTGTATTTCTTTTTTCAAAGGGATGGGTATTTTGATCACATGAAAGTTAATAATTTTTCTTCGTTCTGTCATCAAAATGTGATATTACAGTATAATGAGCTCCCAACCTGGTTGTAAGCAGAACTCAGCTTGTAAAATCAGGACTAAGGAAGGCTAGGAAGCAACAGGGACTATCTGATTTCATGCAGAATCTTTTGTTGGCAAAGGCAAGTTTTAATATTCCATTGACTTCTCAAAGAGATCCAACCCCTATTTCATAGCAACAAACATTGGCTGATTGAAACCAGTCCTGCTTGCTTATAAATATACCTTAATTCCTCTAGCACATAGTTTAAGAAACAAGACCAGAAATGAGGAGTAAACTGGGGAGGGTTGGAAAACTGGGGTAATATTAAGGTAGGTAGTACATCAAGAAGCATGTAGAAATATTTGCCCTGAATTCGTTTAGCATAAATCTTAATTTATATATATATAAATGGGGTCTCACTATGTTGACCAGGCTGGTCTCTCATACTCCTGACCTCAAGTGATCCTCCCATCTTGGCCTCCCAAAGTGCTGGGATTACAGGCATGAACCACCATGCCTGGCCTATTTAGCACAAATCTTGATGCAGATATTTTAATTACATCATAATTGAGTATAGTAAATCAGGCTGGGAGTTCTTTGAGTTGGTTTGTAGTATAAACCATTATGGTAAATATTTATGCATGACTCAAATTGGAAACAGGAACACACATTTTGCTTAAGTCTACTGGTCTGTAGAAAGCCTGTGGTCTAAACTCTAAACTCTTAGGATACCTGCTTCATATTTTTAAAATGTTAGTCCTATTTTTGAAGCCTTGGAATCAGGAATTTCTTCACCTATTACTCATCAAAGTTCTAGGTAAATAACTTTTACCGCTAGAATTATTTATAACTTTGCCCGTGGACTCCCATTGTTGTAAAATGTTTATTTTTTTAGATATTACTTCTGGATGGGTCAAGTGCATATTTAACAAAGAAATACACCCTGCTTCTCAGAATTTTTGTTTATTAAGAGTTTGCATTGCCAGTGATGAGGTTTTAGAAATTGCTATCTTTCTGTTAATCTAAAGGAAGGAGATAAGTTAGCATCTGACTTAAAAGCATTTATTATATATCCTGTATCTTTTTAAAATATCCTATGAAAGGAATCAACTATAGGCTCAATAATTAGTATAATGAACACATTGGTCATGAAACTTTGGTCATCTAACCAATTTAATGAAAAGGAGAGTTTATTGGAAGACTCATAAGTTAGAAGCCATTGCAGCAAAATGGGAGGTTCTAGGTAATACTTGGAAAGTAAGAATGAAAGTAACTAGGACTCTCCCATCCTCTCTCTGCAGAGTATGCTTATTTTCTGAGCCTGGCTCACATGCCTACGAACATAGCTTCCAGCAAATCTCAGGCTCTCCTCACATAGTATCATTACCAGAAAGTAATCAAGATGTGTTTTCTTGAGTTTTAGGGTTGTACATCCTGGAGAAGATTAATGATTGGCTCTCCCTGTGTCCCCAACTCCAGCCATCCCTCCTTCCCATCCTTAATAGGAAGCTCTTCAGGAGTTGTTTCTTCCTGAAGGAATATGACAGGGATATGTCAGCTTCAGGAATGTAACAGCTTCCATTCAAATCAAAATGAGAAAGGGCATTCTTTGGAAGAAGGAAGTAGGGAATAATAAACTGAGTACATCAATTCTTTCTTGTCAATTCATTGTCTTCTTTTTTTTTTCATTAGGCAAGTATTACACACCTACATGTGCTAGTTACTGGAAATATAGCAGCAAACACATATCAAGATAACAATTCCATAGAATCTGAATTATAAAACCACCACTAGAAACAGGGTAGGCAGCGGTCATTTCTATGTAGAGTAGATTAGCATTTTGAATGAATATGAAAGAAGACATATAGCTTAGTTCCTTCCTTTCATTTTAAATCTATTTCTAAGTAAATTAAATGCTTGCCACCCTCCCTTCCCCCACTGTAGTAAGCCAGAGAGTAAATGTCTCCAGCAATGGTAATGGCAAATTTTATTGTATTTCATTTTAGTGTATGTGTGTGCTTGGTAAATATTTGTTAACTGAATGGATTATTGAGGTGGTGGTGGTGGTGTCCATCTATAGTCAGGAGAAAAGAATTACTATTAACTGTGACAAAATAAACATCATTGTTATTCAACATTTAAGTAGGCAGAATCAAATAATTTCATATAACAAAGTCATTTTATACGATTATCTAAAGATATATTTTACAACTAATTTCTTCTGGCAGATACATCTGGATGCTGTGTCATTTCAGACTAGTTTGTGGGAATAACATTGAATAATTTTTCTGACTCAGATTGAATGATGAGTAATGTTTGCTTTGGAAAAATTTCAGTCTTCCTGTATTTTATTTTCTTCACTATGATTACAGTATAAGGCATGTAACTGTTTCTGTTATTGGTTGAGTATTCATATTTGTTTTGTTTTTGAGCTGACCTTCTTTCTCTCTCTGTTTCATTCATTCATTCATTTACTCATTTTGAGACAGGGTCTGGCTCTGTTACCCAGGCTGGAGTGCAGTGGCATGATCTTGGCTCACTGCAATCTCCACCTCTCAGACTCAAAAGATCCTTCCACCTTAGCCTCCTAAGTAGCTAGGACTAGCACGTGCCACCACGCTTGGCTAATTTTTTTATCTTTTTGTAGAGACCAGGGTTTCACCATGTTGACCAGGCTGATCTCGAACTCCTGAGCTCGAGCGATCTGCCCGCCTTGGCCTCCCAGTGTGCTAGGATTACAGACGTGACCCACTGCGCCTAGCCTTGAGCTGACTTTTAAATCAGCTGTTAACAACTATATAACTTATATAATACATGCATAAGTCATATAAATTACATAATATGTAGAGTCTCCAGGATTACAATTATTAACGCTAATATTTTTATATGGCGGGGATGTGGGTGGGACTTTGTGGTGTACATGTATATGTACACCACAGACACTGGAATATATGCGTCCTCTCTATGTATTGTTCTTCAACATGTTTATTTTTACTTACCACTTTCTCATGGACATCCTCCCATGTCAGTACATATTTTCTTATTTCTTACCTTATTATTTCTATTATTTTATGGTATGTATGTACCTTCATTTATTTAACCATCTCCCTCTTAGACTACGTCTCATTATTTTGGAGTCATAATCTCATATAATGCTTCATTGTACATGCAGGATAGGCTGTGAATTTTTGTAAGAAAAATACCTAAAGGTAGATGAAGTTCAGTAAGTGAGACTGCCTACCTTTTACATTGTAATAGTACTGTTAAATTATCCTCCAAGTGAGATTTTACCATTTGATACAAGGCAGTATATTGTGATGGTGAAACACTTGGACAAGGAGGCATGGATTTGAATCCCAGTTCTGCTTCTTACCTGGGAATAACCTGGTATAAGTGAATTAAAAGTGAATTAATGTATTGGTGTCTCAGTTCTCTCATCTACAAAAAAAAAAAAACAAAAAAAACAAAAAACAAACAAAACAAATCTACCTGAGTGATTGTGAAATTAAATGTCTTAACATAAGTCAAGTTCTTAGAAAAATGCCTAGCCTATTTTGATTACGAAATGCTTTCTAGCATTATGTATTAGCTGCTCTTATTAACACTAGCATCTTATATGGATTCCCAAGATTTAAAACTTTAGGGTCTTGACTGATTGCTGCTCTTCACGTTATCCTGCAGGGAATGCTGGGTATCCCTGTTGTCTGTTTCCATAAGGACAGGTGTTTAGTATTCATATGTAGGCAAAAATATACACTAAGCACCTTAATTTTCATAATATTGTATTAATCCTACATCTGCAAATATTGTTTTCAGAGTTGTTATATATCTATCTATACTAGTAGTAGTAAAATATAAACCCCAAATTGTTAGAGTATCTAATCTTGATTTAATCATATTAGATCTTGGGAAGATTGTCTACTTTAATTATTTCATCTAATATTCTCATTTATATTTTTGTGTTATGTTTAGATTTTTATGGGAGGTTCTATAACAAAACTTATTATATGTCCCATGTTTGCTTTTACTTAGCCCTCCTTGTAAATATTGTCCATTGCCCCCCAGTGCCTCTGTATAAAAATGTCTATGTGAGACACTTCTCTTAGTTTAGAAATAAGAAAGCGTTTATCTGCTCTGACAAACTCATGTTTCTTTCATTCAGCTAATGAGAGTTAACTAATGTCTGCCTCTACATTTTAACTGCCATAAAATTGGGACAATGTTCAAGATCAAAGTCACAGCAACTTTATCATCGGGCATGATTTCTCATTTTTGAAGCATTTCACTGGATTAGTCTCTTTTAAACTAGTGCAAGTTTCTTTCAAGGAGATGTGATAAGAAAAGTTACATGAGATAAGTTATCTGGGATAAGAAATGATGACATATGAACCTCGATGACAAGACACTGTAAGAATCTGCAGGTATGACCAGGAGGTATTGTGGATAACCATGGAATAATCTAGGAATCTTATGTTTATATTTTAGGCACTAGAAAAACACCCCAACTCACCAATGACAGCAAAGCAGATATTGGAAGTCATTCAGAAAGAAGGGTTAAAAGAAACAAGGTCAGTATCCATATTTAAAACATTTTCTGTTTCCACGCTGTGTTTGTGCTAGTTGTTCCCCCAGAAAGTGGAGGCAGCAGTGGATAGATTAGTTGCTAACTGCTTCATTTTTGCACACTTTTATTTTCTAGTGGAACCTCTCCATTAGCCTGTCTGAATGCAATGCTTCACACTAACACTCGAATAGGGGATGGAACATTCTTCAAAATCCCTGGAAAGTCAGGCCTCTATGCTCTCAAAGTAAGTTGCATTGTTCTGCATATTGTTATTACTCCATAAATCATCACTTTTCAAAATAATACAGAAAGAGGAGTCGTCATGCCCAGCAGATGGCACGTTGGATTTAGTCTGTGAATCTGAATTGGATGGTACAGATATGGCCGAGGCAAATGCCCATGGAGAAGAAAATGGAGGTAAGTGTGATGAATTCCAAAATATAATCCCTTTAGTAATATCATTATCTCTCTCTGTTTCTAGTTTGTTCGAAGCAGGTAACTGATGAAGCATCTTCCACTCGAGATTCAAGCCTTACTAACACAGCAGTGCAAAGCAAGTTAGTGTCTTCCTTCCAGCAGCACACCAAAAAGGCTCTTAAACAGGTAAGATAGCTGCCATTTATTCTTTGTCCTTCTTTATGTTATATCTTTTTATTATGTTTTGTAGGCTTTGAGGCAGCAGCAGAAAAGAAGAAATGGAGTCTCAATGATGGTAAACAAGACTGTTCCTCGTGTTGTTTTGACACCATTAAAGGTGTCTGATGAGCAGTCGGATTCGCCTTCAGGTAAAGAGCTGAAATATCATATGCTTGGCCAGGATAATGACATAATAACTATTTCCTTTTTTAGGATCTGAATCTAAAAATGGTGAAGCAGACAGTTCAGATAAAGAAATGAAACATGGGCAAAAATCTCCCACTGGAAAACAAACAAGTCAGCACTTAAAACGATTAAAAAAGTCTGGTTTAGGTGAGTGTTTAATAGACTATGCCATTTCACATGTAAATTCATGCCTCTTGCTTGTTCATCACAGGGCACTTGAAATGGACCAAAGCTGAGGACATTGACATAGAAACCCCAGGATCTATTCTTGTCAACACTAACTTGAGGGCATTAATAAATAAACATACGTTTGCTTCCTTACCTCAGCATTTTCAACAATACCTCCTGCTTTTGCTCCCAGAAGTGGATAGGCAGGTAAGTAGAAGTTTTAGACATTTGATACCAGCGGAACCTTGTTTTTGTCGGCTTATTTTCCTAGATGGGAAGTGATGGAATTTTACGCCTCAGTACTTCAGCTCTAAATAATGAATTCTTTGCATATGCAGCACAAGGGTGGAAACAGCGACTGGCAGAAGGTAAATTTGTATTTTCTATTATTATGTGACATATTTATTCAATACATTAGCATTTTCTTTTTAGGAGAGTTTACCCCAGAAATGCAGTTGCGGATAAGGCAAGAAATTGAGAAGGAAAAGAAAACAGAACCTTGGAAAGAAAAATTCTTTGAGAGGTTTTATGGAGAAAAGTAAGTACTAGAGTATTTTTTCTCATTTCTCTTGAGCAATAATTTATTTCTAATTTCTGTACAGGCTGGGCATGTCAAGAGAGGAATCTGTGAAGCTCACTACTGGACCAAACAACGCTGGAGCTCAAAGTAGTTCTTCATGTGGGACTTCTGGCCTTCCAGTTTCTGCACAGACAGCCTTGGCAGAACAACAGCCAAAAAGCATGAAAAGCCCAGCTTCTCCAGAGCCTGGTTTCTGTGCTACTCTTTGCCCTATGGTAGAAATTCCACCTAAAGATATAATGGCAGAATTGGAGTCAGAGGATATCTTGATCCCTGAAGAATCTGTAATTCAGGAGGAAATTGCAGAAGAGGTAGAGACTAGTATCTGTGAATGCCAGGATGAAAATCATAAGACAATACCTGAATTTTCTGAGGAGGCTGAAAGTCTAACCAATTCTCATGAAGAACCCCAAATAGCACCTCCTGAAGATAACTTGGAATCCTGTGTTATGATGAATGATGTTTTAGAAACTTTGCCTCATATTGAAGTTAAGATAGAAGGGAAGTCAGAATCACCCCAGGAAGAAATGACAGTTGTTATCGATCAGTTAGAAGTCTGTGACTCTCTTATTCCTTCCACTTCATCTATGACTCATGTCAGTGACACAGAACATAAGGAGTCAGAAACTGCAGTAGAGACCAGTACCCCCAAAATAAAAACAGGGTCATCTTCTCTAGAAGGCCAGTTTCCAAATGAAGGAATTGCTATAGATATGGAGCTACAGAGTGACCCTGAAGAACAGCTTTCAGAAAATGCCTGCATCTCTGAAACGTCCTTTTCTTCTGAGAGCCCAGAGGGAGCCTGTACCAGCCTGCCTTCTCCAGGAGGGGAAACACAGTCCACATCAGAAGAATCATGTACTCCAGCCTCCCTTGAGACAACATTTTGTTCTGAGGTATCTAGCACTGAAAATACAGACAAATACAACCAGAGAAATTCCACTGATGAAAACTTTCATGCATCTTTGATGTCAGAAATATCTCCAATATCCACTTCACCTGAAATATCAGAAGCATCTCTTATGTCCAACTTACCATTAACATCTGAAGCATCACCAGTATCCAACTTACCTTTAACATCAGAAACCTCACCGATGTCTGACTTACCTTTAACATCAGAAACTTCTTCAGTGTCTTCCATGCTTCTCACCTCTGAGACCACTTTTGTATCCAGTTTGCCACTTCCTTCAGAAACATCTCCAATTTCCAACTCTTCCATAAATGAGAGAATGGCACATCAGCAAAGAAAGTCACCTTCTGTATCTGAAGAGCCACTCTCCCCGCAGAAAGATGAGTCTTCCGCCACTGCCAAACCTCTGGGAGAGAACCTTACCTCCCAGCAGAAGAATCTGTCTAATACTCCCGAACCCATCATAATGAGTTCTTCTTCCATTGCTCCTGAAGCATTTCCGTCTGAAGATTTGCACAATAAGACCCTGAGTCAGCAAACCTGTAAATCACATGTTGACACTGAGAAGCCCTACCCTGCTTCAATTCCAGAACTTGCTTCTACTGAAATGATAAAAGTTAAAAATCATAGCGTCCTGCAAAGAACAGAAAAAAAAGTGTTACCTTCACCATTGGAATTATCTGTCTTTTCTGAAGGGACAGATAATAAGGGAAATGAGCTTCCATCTGCTAAATTACAGGACAAGCAATATATCTCATCAGTGGATAAGGCTCCATTTTCAGAAGGCTCTAGAAATAAAACACATAAGCAAGGGAGTACACAGAGTCGGTTAGAAACCTCACATACTTCCAAGTCATCAGAGCCCTCCAAGTCACCTGATGGGATAAGAAATGAAAGTAGAGATTCAGAGATATCAAAGAGAAAAACTGCAGAGCAACACAGCTTTGGAATCTGTAAGGAAAAGAGAGCTAGGATAGAAGATGATCAGTCAACCCGGAACATATCATCTAGCAGCCCACCTGAGAAAGAACAGCCTCCCAGAGAGGAACCAAGGGTTCCCCCTCTCAAGGTATGGTATTAAATAAACAAAAGGCAATTCCGACATTATATTTTTTTTTCTGTCCTCCTTTTAGATTCAGCTTTCCAAAATTGGGCCACCTTTTATAATCAAGAGCCAACCAGTCTCCAAACCTGAGTCTCGAGCATCCACTAGCACATCTGTCAGTGGCGGGAGGAACACAGGAGCCAGGACCCTCGCAGATATCAAGGCCCGGGCCCAACAAGCTCGGGCCCAGCGAGAGGCTGCTGCAGCTGCTGCTGTGGCTGCTGCAGCGAGCATTGTCTCTGGAGCCATGGGAAGTCCAGGAGAGGGTGGAAAGACGAGAACTCTGGCACACATCAAAGAGCAGACAAAGGCTAAGCTCTTTGCAAAGCATCAAGCTCGAGCCCATCTCTTCCAGACCTCTAAAGAGACCCGGTTGCCTCCTCCGCTCAGCTCAAAGGAAGGGCCTCCAAACTTAGAAGTCTCTTCTACCCCTGAAACAAAAATGGAAGGTTCGACTGGTGTCATTATTGTCAATCCAAACTGTAGATCTCCTAGCAACAAGTCTGCCCACCTCCGGGAGACCACCACTGTACTACAGCAGTCTCTTAACCCAAGTAAACTTCCAGAAACTGCCACTGACTTATCTGTGCATAGTTCTGATGAAAACATACCTGTGTCACATTTATCTGAGAAAATTGTTTCATCTACCTCTTCTGAAAATAGCAGTGTGCCCATGCTTTTTAATAAAAATTCTGTCCCTGTATCTGTTTGCAGCACTGCTATATCGGGAGCAATTAAAGAACATCCCTTTGTGAGTTCTGTTGATAAATCCTCTGTCCTAATGTCTGTTGACAGTGCAAACACTACAATTTCTGCTTGTAATATAAGCATGTTAAAAACCATCCAGGGAACTGACACTCCATGCATAGCCATTATACCAAAATGTATTGAAAGCACTCCCATTTCAGCCACTACAGAGGGCTCCAGCATATCAAGCTCCATGGATGATAAGCAGTTACTAATATCAAGCAGCAGTGCTAGTAACTTAGTCTCCACTCAGTACACCTCTGTGCCAACTCCCTCCATCGGAAACAATTTGCCAAACCTCTCCACTAGCTCTGTCTTGATTCCCCCAATGGGAATTAACAACAGATTTCCTTCTGAGAAGATAGCCATACCTGGGAGTGAAGAACAGGCCACTGTATCCATGGGTACCACTGTGAGAGCAGCCCTCAGCTGCAGTGATTCTGTAGCGGTCACAGACTCTCTGGTTGCACACCCGACCGTCGCAATGTTTACTGGAAACATGCTGACAATAAACTCTTATGATAGTCCTCCCAAGTTAAGTGCTGAAAGCTTGGACAAAAATTCAGGGCCTCGAAACAGGGCAGATAATTCTGGAAAACCTCAGCAACCACCAGGGGGCTTTGCACCAGCAGCCATAAACCGATCAATTCCGTGTAAAGTCATCGTTGACCACAGCACCACGCTGACCTCCAGTTTGTCTCTGACTGTCTCCGTTGAAAGCTCAGAAGCCAGCTTGGACCTGCAGGGCAGACCAGTGAGGACAGAGGCATCCGTACAGCCCGTGGCGTGTCCTCAGGTGTCTGTGATTAGCAGGCCTGAGCCAGTTGCCAACGAAGGTATAGATCACAGTTCCACTTTCATTGCTGCTTCGGCAGCAAAACAAGACAGTAAAACATTGCCGGCCACCTGCACAAGTCTCCGAGAATTACCCCTTGTTCCAGATAAATTAAATGAGCCGACTGCTCCCAGTCATAACTTTGCTGAGCAGGCACGTGGCCCAGCTCCTTTCAAAAGTGAAGCAGACACAACCTGTAGCAATCAGTATAACCCAAGTAACCGGATTTGCTGGAATGATGATGGGATGAGGAGCACAGGACAGCCTCTGGTTACTCACTCGGGTTCAAGTAAACAAAAAGAATATCTAGAGCAAAGCTGTCCAAAGGCTATCAAAACTGAACATGCCAACTACTTGAACGTGTCAGAACTTCATCCCAGGAATCTTGTAACAAATGTTGCTCTTCCTGTGAAATCTGAACTTCACGAAGCAGACAAGGGCTTTAGAATGGACACTGAAGACTTCCCTGGCCCTGAGCTGCCTCCTCCGGCTGCAGAGGGAGCCTCTAGTGTACAACAAACACAGAACATGAAAGCTTCCACCTCAAGTCCCATGGAAGAGGCTATTTCCTTGGCTACCGATGCCCTGAAGAGAGTCCCTGGTGCAGGGAGCTCAGGCTGTCGTCTGTCCTCTGTGGAGGCTAACAATCCGCTGGTGACGCAGTTACTACAGGGCAACCTGCCTTTGGAAAAAGTGTTGCCACAGCCCAGATTGGGAGCCAAGCTTGAAATCAACAGGCTTCCATTGCCTCTTCAAACTACCTCAGTGGGTAAAACAGCACCAGAGAGAAACGTTGAAATTCCGCCCAGCTCTCCAAATCCAGATGGTAAGGGCTACTTGGCAGGGACTCTGGCACCACTCCAAATGAGAAAGCGAGAAAACCACCCCAAAAAGAGAGTAGCTAGGACTGTAGGAGAACACACTCAAGTTAAATGTGAACCAGGAAAATTGTTGGTGGAGCCAGATGTTAAAGGGGTGCCTTGTGTCATCAGTTCCGGCATCAGTCAGCTAGGACACAGCCAGCCATTTAAGCAAGAATGGCTAAACAAGCACTCCATGCAGAACAGAATTGTTCACAGCCCTGAGGTCAAACAGCAAAAGCGGCTGCTCCCCTCGTGTAGCTTCCAGCAGAACCTATTTCATGTTGACAAGAATGGCGGCTTCCACACTGACGCTGGTACCTCACACAGACAGCAGTTTTACCAAATGCCTGTGGCTGCCAGGGGCCCCATTCCTACTGCAGCTCTGTTACAGGCCTCTTCCAAGACCCCAGTGGGGTGTAATGCATTTGCCTTCAACAGGCATCTTGAACAGAAGGGATTGGGAGAGGTTAGTCTTTCCTCAGCACCTCACCAGCTAAGGTTAGCCAACATGTTATCCCCCAATATGCCCATGAAAGAAGGTGATGAGGTGGGAGGCACTGCACACACAATGCCAAACAAAGCACTAGTACATCCGCCGCCGCCACCGCCTCCCCCTCCCCCTCCACCCTTGGCTTTGCCCCCGCCTCCCCCCCCACCACCTCCGCTACCTCCACCTCTCCCTAATGCAGAAGTCCCATCTGATCAAAAACAACCTCCAGTTACCATGGAAACCACTAAGAGACTTAGTTGGCCACAGTCCACGGGCATATGTAGCAATATAAAATCGGAACCTCTTTCTTTTGAGGAAGGTTTAAGCAGCAGCTGTGAACTGGGCATGAAACAAGTTTCCTATGACCAGAATGAAATGAAAGAACAGTTAAAAGCATTCGCGCTAAAAAGTGCAGATTTCTCTTCCTATTTGCTTTCTGAGCCACAAAAGCCTTTTACCCAATTAGCTGCTCAGAAAATGCAGGTGCAGCAACAACAGCAGCTCTGTGGAAATTATCCAACAATACACTTTGGTAGCACGAGTTTCAAAAGGGCAGCATCTGCAATTGAAAAGTCCATTGGGATTTTGGGAAGTGGCTCCAATCCTGCCACAGGCTTGTCTGGTCAGAACGCTCAGATGCCCGTTCAGAACTTTGCCGACAGCAGCAATGCAGATGAATTGGAACTGAAATGCTCTTGCCGGCTGAAAGCCATGATTGTGTGCAAAGGCTGTGGGGCCTTCTGCCATGACGACTGCATAGGTCCTTCAAAACTTTGTGTAGCATGCCTGGTTGTACGATAAGAGCTGAGTGAAAGATGCAGTATCCCTTTTCCACACGGAAAAGCCAAATAGCATCAGCAACAACAAATAGAATAATGCAGTGGTTTCTATCATGCTAATTTATTTTGCTTTGGAGCAGGTACCTTTCCTCTATGGCATTATTTTCTTGCATTTCTCATAAAGGGGAGGATGCATCCCAACTGAATGGCTCACTGGCATGTCTTTTATGTGTTCAGTTGCCATTCCTAGCTTTGGAAAGTTTCTATCTGTCCATGTGTATACAAGTCAATGCCCCATTTTTGTTTTTCTTTTAACCGAGGTGTAGATAGGAAAAGGACATTTTTAATTACTTAATAACCGGAAATGCAGATGTGTAAGGAGAATGAGAGGAATGAGTTAAAGTGGTTATGCATTTTTCTATAGATGAGCCATTACAGCAAGGAATTTTACAGTTGACTTCTCTGAACCTAGCTTTACCACAGTGATTAAATCCTATTTAGAAAGGGGAATCTGATTTAAATGTGTGATTCCTTGTATTTGCTCCTATCACAAAAGATATATTAAAGGAGGTATGCCATTAATGAAATCCACTGTCCTGAGTATTATCTTTCCTCCTGTTGTACTTTCTCAGAGACTATGGCAGAATATCTGGATCTTCCTTGGATTTTGTACACATATTGTAGTGAAATGTGTCCTACATCTGAAATTGCATGGGACTCATGCCCAGCAATCTGGTTCTAGGCCTTTGACACCTGATAATATGAGAGCAATTGGCCAGCCAATAGCCATAAGCCCAGAGGATTTTAGAGCTTCATGTGTGGCTTTTAAGAGCAGGTTTGAAAAAAAAAAAAAAAAGACCCTAAACTTCAAAGCAAGGAAATAAGATGCTGTATATGCACACATAAATGCATTGATAATGTAAATATCCTATTCACGCTAATGAATTACTAGATATTAAAAGTGGGGGGTGGAAATCATTGTAGCCCTTTATTGATGACACCCATTCATTCTGGCTTCAGACCTTGCAGAGGTTGGCCATATCTTTTTAAAAGTGTCATTGATGATAAAAGGGACTACCCAAGGCTAAAGCGTCAACATTTTTCAGAACAATTGCTTTTCTCATTATTTACAACCTATATAATTCAACTTTGAAATAACCCTTATTTTGAAAAAAACTGTTCTAGGTATGGCATGTTTTGTTTTTTCCCTCAGGTATATTCAATACATTCTTCATATTTGGGGGAACTGCTTTTGAAAAAGGGATACTGCATCTTAACAGTTATCTTCAGTGTGCATCCAGTAAAGTCTGCGTGTTGAGTATTTGAGCTACATTCCATATATTTTGGCCACCCTCATACCAGAGGACAGCCGTAGTTCAGGAGGCTCTGTTTTCAAAAGCAAGTTCAAAAGCACATGCACATTGAGGGAAGATGAAAGAAAACAAAAACCAACCATGCCCATTTAACTTCAGATTACAGAGCACAAAATGTGGAGTGCCATTAACCCATTGATTGATTGTGGCTGTAGAATTTAAAAAGCAAACATGGGGGGGGTGGGGAATCATCTGTATCCAGGGTAAGAATGACCAATATTTTCACATGGGATCATCCTAATCACTGTAAACTTTTTGACATTCCCGTAAAACACGTCTTAAAAGTTGACTGGAATGAGCAGAAATTACATTCCTGAAAACAAGAACACTTGTGATTTTTTTATAATAACCAACTATATAATATGTTTTTTTCTCCGTATTTATTGTGATGTTGCCAAATTTCTTTCTTTAGGTGATAGAGACATCATTTCGAATAACAAATTGCTGATAGTGAGAGGTACTTTACTTTATCTTAGAAAGAAAGAAAAGGCCTGCTGCTGTAGCCATGATTTTGGTGCTTCAGTACTGTCATTTCTGTTTTTCACAGTAAAATTGGCAAAACTAATGACTGAGAAAGTTAGTTAGCAATGCACTTAACCAGCCTTACCCGAGGAAAGCAGCATAAGTTCCAGTGGATCCTTAGTTTTCTCTTCACTGCCTGCCAGGTTGTGTTGGGGTGGCATCCTTATCAGTGGTGTCTTTGTCTGCCTGGCTCTGATATCATCCTGATTTCGAAGATCATGCTGTTAGTCTCACAGCGGGGCACCCCTATAATATAGACACTTGCATGCCAACTCCTTCCAAATTCATTCACTGCTATACCAGTGTCAGATACTGTCTACACCAGCAAATTGAAAACCATCACATCAGTAACTGACATGGTGTCGGAAGAAACTCCAGTCTACAGAACCTTTGCACTCAGTATGTGAGGTACAATTGAGGCTGATGAGATACTGAGCTCATTATCAGTTCCTTCATTGTTGAATACTGCCTGCAAGTTGCTTATTGGGAATAAGAAAAAGTGTCCTTCTGTATGTTTTGATTTTTCACATAACAGGCTTGGAGAATCAGTTGTTGATAGTGCATGGATTCTATCATCCAGGTCCGATTAGCATAATTTTTCTGCGCCCTTTTTTTTTTTTTTTTTGCTCCAGTTCAAATTCCTAGTGTTCTCATATGGTTTATATTACTGAAAAATTAATATCTTTAAGCTAAAATATAAGGGAAAGGAAGAAGAGAAATTTAGATGTAAAATGTGGGTCAGATATTTTATAGGTTTCCATTTAATATATATATACACACAAAATCCAGTATATTCTGAGTAGGTTCTTAGTTTTCTGATTTCTACATGTGTCTGCTATGTGCAAATGTAGTATATTATTTACTACATGGTTATTGTGGTGTAGTGTGCAAATGTTAGCATGTGCATTATCCTGATTACTGGACACAGTTTTATTCTTATCAGGAATAGAACTTGCACATGTACCATACAATTTTTTTTTTTTTAATCACAAAGGATGTATTTCCCTAAGTAGCACTTTTGGAGCAGGGGAAGGAAGAAAACTGCTATTCCCTAATCCTCCTCCTATAAGATATGCATATGCCTGAGGTGTATAAAGACATTTAGGTTAGTTAATGGGCATGTTAATAAGAGCATTGTGATGCAAATTCATTTTCAAAATGAAAATAATTTTTTCTTCCCCAAAATGAGAATAGTAGAAATTTTGGTGAACTGAGCACCATAGTTATATAATATTTCCCTGCGAAGGTCTAGTTTGAAGAAAAAAAAAACTTGAAAACAAACCTATGAGGTTGAGCCTGGTTGCTATAAAGACTTTGGGATGGTATGTGTTTCTGGGATGAGCTATATAGAAAGTTTAGTTGACTGCTGGACCTTGGATATTCTTACTCGGTTCAAAATACACAAAAACAAGCTGGTACATATGGTGCTTTATAATGCAGTCGAGAGTAAGAATACATGTTGCTGTAGCCCCATTTCCTTTACAAACCCCCGCACAATTTCAAAAGTGGAAGTTACCGTGGCCTCTGGTTTCCCAGTTCCTCCGTGGTGTAATGAAGTCCCAGGTTTTAGAAGCTGAAGCCAAGCCTAGGGTAGCATCGTCTGTACGGTGGTGAGGCCCAGCACAGCGGTAGCTGCCTAGTGGGAATGACCCCCTGAGCATGCAGAGCCCAGAGTCACTGTCCATCTGCGTTCCCAGAGAACAATTGTGAAGAGTCCTAGAACAGGAACTCTGAATCAGACTGTCAGGGGCCTATGTAGCCAAAATGTTACTAAATATAAAATTCCTGTCGTCTTCAGTCTTCATGCTTTGTCACTGTAAAAAGAACAAAAAGCATTTTTACTATAATTTAAAGGAGCTGCTTTTTTATAGCACATACTATTTCGCTTTGTACTATATTTGATAGTTGCAGAATAATTTAGACTGTAGAAAAACTTTGTTGTATTTGTACTGTTCTTGAATGTTTCAAAGAAAGTGCTTTACTTGGTTGCCATAATTTTCTTGTACTGCTGTATTCCCCTCCTTCCCCTGCTTCATGGAAACCTGATATGATACATATTTTCAGTAGTTTTTTTTTTTTAATGTGTGTTCGTTTGTACAATTTTTTTTTTTTGGTCAGTATTCTGAATGTTTACATCTGTTTGACATTAGCCATTTAATGCCTTTTTTAAAGGCGGTATTACTCCTACAGTGTAACAGCAAAATGTGAAATCAACCCAAACATAACATGCATGACAAACACAGATTGGGGGCGAAGGCCCTGAACCTACATAGACATTTTATATCAGCATACAGAAAAGTAAAATCCTCCTTCAGTCCTCTACCAAAGAATATATTATTCCCACAGGAAAAACTCAGAAAAGGTGTGTAAAATCCTCAGAAGGGGGAGCAGTTGATTCAGTAAGACTGCGACAATTTAATACTGTTACGCTTGCTTTGATACCTGACTAAATGTGACTGAGTGCAACAAGCATTTAAGAAAATTTTTAGACAGTGTTTTGTTTAGAATTCAGGGATCATGCATTCTTTAATGGTGCTGTTTGTTTTTTATTTCTTTTCTACAAAGAAAACAAGTGTTGCCTACAAAAGTGACTGCTCACAATACCATAAGTTAAATGAAATGAAATGTTTGTCTCTTCATGTTTCTCTGTCTTTCCCTTTCTCAAAGTAACAACTTGGGTTTCAATATTAAGATATTCTGGAGAAAATAAAGAAATTAAACATGAAATAATTGTCATTTTTAATTTTTTAATGAAATGA